CAACCACATTATCTGATTCTAATGATGAACAGACCTGTAGACCGGTCTGAATCTTGGGATTTGCCTATCAAAAAACTCGGCTTTCCCTACTGCACAGGTCTTCAGAAGCGCATGTCTAACAAGGCTAATATTCCATCATCGGGATCAAATTGCTCACCGGATAGTAAAAAGACACTACAGAATTTCAGGGGTTCTCTGCCAATGAGAACTTCTGAATTATGTAGAACGGATCAGCTACTAAGCAGTGTTCTATCTTCCTACTCTTCTAATCGATTGTCATCCCTTAAAGCGCTGCTAATTCTAGAAAACAATCTATAACCTGTTAGAATCAGCGCAAGCTGGTGATGACTACAAGTCCCATGATGCAAAGTATGAGCACGGACCAATGTTGGTCGCAGTTCCTTCTGGGAATTGTAGTCTTCTCCTGTTTGGCAAACTAGGTATTGTAGCCTCCATTTCTCAGAAGTTCAGTTGGAAAACTAAAGATAGTGCAGAGAATGTCGATTTCCTGCCACAAGATTACATTTATCTTCGCTACCTGAGCGCCCAGCCGATCAACTCCAGTCGCTCCTCCGGTGGGCGGGCGCCCATGCCGTGACATCACTTCCGGCAGAGATGTGTGTGTGACGCTCTCTCTCTCTCTCTCTCGCTCTCGCTCTCTCCCTCGCTCGTTTTCTTTCTCTTTCTCTCTCTCTCTCTCTCTCTCTCTCTCTCTCTCTCTCTCTCTCTCTCTCTCTCTCTGTCTCTCGCTCTTGCCCTCTCTCTCTCTCTTTCTCTCTGTCTCTGTCTCTCTCTCTCTCTCTCTCTCTCTCTCTCTCTCTCTCTCCCTCCCTCCCTCCCTCCCTCCCTCTCTCTCTCTCTCTCTCCCCCCCCCCCCCCCCCCGCCCAGTTCGGCCCCTCCTTCCACACAGCAGGGATCTTGGGCCCGGGCAGAGACTGGCTGAGGCGGGGAGCAGCTGCTTTTGGGGCGGGGGTGTCACGTGAGGCTTCTCGCTGCTGAGGGAGGAGGCGAAAAGCTGCGGTTAAGGAGAGTCCGGTTTAACCGTCACCGGGAAGCGCGCTCGTTCGGGATCGCCGAGGGGGCTGAGGTAAAGACTGGGTCATTACCTCAGGACAGGCGGTCGCTGTCCCGGGTTCTCGTACGGGTGACACCTGCAACCTTGATGTCTGGCGGGCGGCAAGGGGCTCCGCGGGAGAGTGGAGAGGCGCCGCAGGAAGCCCAGCCACCTTCAGGCCACCGCCGACCCCACTGTGCGTCTGGGAGGCGCTGGGCGCGCACCGGTCAGCGGAGGCGGGAGAGTCTGTGATCCCAGGGAGCTGCGGGTCTCGCCGCCTGCAGTGCGGAAGACCCGTGACCGGCGCAGACCCCGGCCTTACCTTCCGAGGGTCGAACTGTGCCTGGTATTTGCCTCTTTCCTCCCGCCCACGGGGTTGCTCAGAGTCGGGCCACCTCACCTGAGGTTTTCCAGAGTGAGAATGAACTGAGCGTCCTGGGAGCAACTCCGCATCAGGGTAGAGGCGAAGACGCTCCTAATGAGCACAGCACGTTTTTTTGTTTGTTTGTTTGCTTGTTTTGTTTTTTTAACGCTTGGGTAGCGCTCACATCTTCGGACGTCAGTGGTTGTGTTGATATGTATTGATATGCGACCTCCCCCCAGCCAGGCGGCCTCAGGTAGTAGAGTGGCAAAGGCCAGGTAGATCCCTCTTTTCTTTTTTCTCTCTTGTACTGAATGTAGTACTGTCAAGATGATAAGCATGGAATAAAGCTTCAGAAGGGTCTTTACCAATCTTTCTCCTACCAACTTTTACATACATGAAATCAGGTTAAAATGAACTTTACAGAAATACTTCACAAGGGAATAAAGTAGAGGAAAAAGGGATAACATGTAACATGGAGTCAAGGAAAAAGAGTGTGAAGTAGTTTTGCTCTCTCTATCTTGCAAATAGGAGTCCTTAAAGACAACTGGGAGAAGGGGTTTGAGGTATGTTTTCATTCCAAATAAAATAATAGTGTCTAACCTTTTAATATGTCCTTTTCATTTTTAGATAGTGAATTCCTAAGAAGAAAATAATGGATTGCATATTAGTTGTTCTCTAAGTGGACTCAACAGTGTGCAAGCTTGTTGGAAAAGCCAAAAGAAGATGGCAACTCCTTATGTCCCAGTTCCTATGCCCATAGGAAACTCTGCTTCCAGTTTTACAACAAACAGAAATCAAAGAAGTTCTTCTTTTGGCAGTGTCTCAACAAGCTCAAATTCTTCTAAGGGCCAGTTAGAAGACTCAAATATGGGTAATTTTAAACAGACAAGTGTTCCTGATCAAATGGATAATACTTCATCTGTCTGTAGCAGTCCCCTCATTAGGACTAAATTTACAGGTACAGCTTCTTCCATTGAGTATTCTACTAGACCAAGAGACACTGAAGAACAAAATCCGGAAACAGTGAATTGGGAAGATAGACCATCTACACCTACTATACTGGGTTATGAAGTGATGGAAGAAAGAGCTAAATTTACTGTAAGTATTGACTTCTGCTGTATAACACTACATTCTCTCCGTCTGTTTTTCTTCCTGTGCATAGGTATATAAAATACTAGTAAAGAAAACCCCAGAAGAAAGCTGGGTAGTTTTCAGAAGATACACTGACTTCTCTAGGCTTAATGACAAAGTAAGTACTATAATAAATCCAAACTAACATTTAACATTGTATTTGCTCTTTTCTTCTTTTTCAGTTAAAAGAGATGTTTCCAGGTTTTCGACTAGCACTTCCTCCAAAACGCTGGTTTAAAGATAATTACAATGCTGACTTTTTAGAAGACAGACAATTAGGATTACAAGCGTTTCTTCAAAATTTAGTAGCTCACAAGGACATTGCTAACTGGTATGTAACGAATTGAAATAAGAGATTATAAAACTTCAGATCATTTTTTTTTTCCTTTGAAAAGCCTTGCAGTGAGAGAATTTCTTTGTTTGGATGATCCACCGGGTCCATTTGATAGCCTAGAAGAAAGCAGGGTAAGTGCTGTATTATATAGCACATGAAAAGATGTGTTTAGTTTTGTTTGTTGTTTTTTTTAAGGCATTCTGTGAAACTTTAGAAGAGACAAACTACCGCTTACAGAAAGAACTACTTGAAAAACAAAAGGAGATGGAATCACTAAAGAAACTGCTCAGTGAGAAGCAACTTCATATAGACACTTTAGAGAACAGAATCAGGTGTGTTGTGATACTTGCATTTCTACTCTGACGAAAATAACTTGTTGCTATAACATACTTTTAGAACATTGTCTTTAGAACCTGAAGAATCACTGGATGTGTCAGAAACAGAAGGTGAACAGATCCTAAAGGTGGAGTCCTCTGCACTTGAGGTTGATCAAGATGTCCTGGATGAAGAATCTAGGTATATAATATTTCATTTATGATAGCTTAATTTTGATATGTTCCTTTTTTTTTTTTTTTTGCAGAGCTGATAATAAACCATGCTTAAGTTTTAGTGAACCTGAAAATGCTGTATCAGAGATAGAAGTAGCAGAAGTGGCATATGATGCTGAAGAAGACTAATGTATCACAAGCAGTTCCCTCCATTTAGACTATTCAAAAATTTAGAAGAGTGGCAAATACTATTTTAAAAGAAGAACCAAGAACTGTAAAACATATAGAAAAGAGCAAGAATGCACATGTATAAAGTTTACATAAAGAAGTTTTTTTAAGTTATTGAGATAGGAAATATATTCACTGCTGCTTTTAATTGTATTTTATCCAATTACATTTAATACACTAAAAAAAATCTTGTTGGAATTCTGTTATCAAGGCCCACATTCTTAAATACTGTGCATAAATTATTATGGTGTTTTGCCTATATATTGCTCCAAACTACTGTGTATATATGTATGTGTGTTAAATCACCAATTATATTAATCAAATGGAAATTAATTGCATGTTACTATCTGGGTGATATATTCTTCTTTATATCTCTGACATGACATATTTTCATTAATAGTTTAAATCAGTGACCATCATAATAAAGATAAAATTTAGTTGAGTTTTTAATGTTTACATGTTTACATCTCTAAATAAAATTTGCTTATTTGAAATGTTAATGCTCTTTAGAAAAATGACTTTCTAGTACCAAAGGAAAACTACTTGAAAGAGCTGTAATCATATAGCTAAAGTGATAAGATAGCCTTGATTTTAAAAGCTGATTCATTAATATCAAAATACTTTAATAAGTGTCACAGTTATTAATATGTTACATTTGTTTAGTTTCCACGTAATCTTTATCTCTACCTAGATTTAGTGAGTTTGCCTCTTTCAGAATACTACCTCCTTTTGTTAAGGCATATTCTTTCGAAAATATAGATTCTAAATAAATAGGGGCTTATACAAAAAAGAAAATAAAAAGCCATATATACTGCAAAGTTCCTAACTGGCTTGACTCCTGACATTGCATTTTTATTTCTATTTGTGTGAAGATGTTGTTATACTGTATTATGGCTGATTTTCTTTTTAATATATTTAGCCAAGTGATGCACTTTATGATAATTAAACTCTTTTGTGCCAAGTTTAATTGGTGGATTTTTTTAGTAAGTAGAGTTAGGAGAAAGAATTATGTAGTGCCTTTACTATTTCACTTTCTACAAAAGTCTCCTAGGGTCTTTGAGTCAGCTTTATGAAAAAATGTTTGTTTATTTCAGCTTTGTGTACAGTCATTAAAAGTGCCTTGTTTCATTTTTATAGGATGAAGTTATTTATTTTCTATTTTCACTGTTTTGCATATTGCTGTTAATAAGCATTGTAATCATGCTGGCATTTTGCAATCCCAGTCGGTATGCTTTCTAAAAACTGAGGGAAACTTACTGGGGAAATAGAATAACAATCTCCATTTTTTTCTTTACTATCTAAAAGTTTATCGGTATCTTGATGTATATATATATTAAGGTGTGGCTGTTTAAAATTCTAATGACATATATCAACACATTCAATGGCTGTTGTTAACCTTTGAAGTAAAAAGGAGATCACTTTTTACCAAATAACCAAAAATTTTTAGTCTGTCAAAGTGCACAGGTATGTTCTCAGAACATTTTTCACAATGTGTATCAGAAATATGTTTGCTATCCTTAGAGACAGAAATGAATATAATAAATTGATCTGCTTATTTATTAAAATTATTATTCTAGACTTACAAAAGGCTTAAAAAGAACAATCATTTAATCAGTACCATTCTGTATCTTATATAACAGATCTTTGCCAAATTCTAGATATTATAGTGTTGCCTGTCTGTTCTAAAGCGAACCAGCCACTTTTTCAATCTGGCTTTTTGGAAGATTGTATTTAAAGTTCTTCAAGGATGAAGAAAAAAATCTGTTAATTAGGTAAACCACTATTATTTATATTTATAATTTACTTTTTTTTACTTTTATAATGCATTTTACTCCCAGTATTATGTTCATTTAATAAATTATTTTTTCACTACAACAGTAGCTGTGTTGTTCATATGTTGAATACCA